GGAAAGTGAAAAGAAAAAGAAAAATCAAAAACAAAAAAGAAGGCTGGGCGCAGTGGCTCATGTCAGTAACCCCAGCACTTTAGGAGGTCAAGGCGGGCAGATCACTTGGGCCCAGGAGTTTAAGCCAAACCTGGGCAACATAGCAAGACCCAGTCTCTATTAAAAGTACAAAAAAAATGAGTCAGCCGGGCATGGTGGCATGCACTTGTGGTCTTAGCTACTCGGGAGGCTGAGGTGGGAGGATCACCTGAGCCCGGGAGGTCAAGGCTGCAGTGAGCTGTGATTGCGCCACTGCTTTTCAGCCTGGGCAACACAGTGAGACCCTGTCTCAAAAAAAAAAAAAAAAAAAAAAAAAGAAAGAAAGAAAAGAGAAGAGAAGAAAAGAAAAGAAAAAAGAAAAAACTGGCTCAGAGAGTGTGATGGCCCTCCCCACAGTCACACAGCAGAAATGGAGGATCCAGGAATGCTTCCTAAAGGAGGCGGCAATGGCCCTGGGCCAGCAGGATGGGGGGTTCGACTGGGCCAACAGGCAGAGGGTTGGTGTTCTAGGCGGGGTGAAGAGGAGGAGGGGGGCTGTCCAAGGGGCATAGCAGTCGGAGCCCAGCACCCAACATAGGGCAGAGTGGAGTGTGGGTGGGGCTCAGGGGCGTGTGCTGAGCTTACCTGAAGTCGGCAGGGCAGGAATGAGCTGTCTGGGCTCCTGACCCCACCCTGTACCTTGGACCTGGCCAGTTCCTTCTGTCCGGGCAGGAAGGGGTGCTCTGTGGGCTTGGAGGATGCAGGCGCCTTCCTGGGGACTGCTCTGTGAGCAGTGATAAAATATTTATCAGCCAGCAGCTGGGCTTCCCTGCATAGGGTGCAGTCGGGGGCAGCTCCCACCCGAGCCTGCAGCCTGAGTTCTGCTGAGTCATGGGGGAGCCCAGTGAGCCGCCTGCCCTCAAGCTCCTGGGCCCCCTCTGCCCTTTGGCCATGTGAACGCCTCCTAATGTGTAAGCCATTCGGCTGCCCCCAAGGCCAGGCATCCAGTGTGCTTAGTGCTGAGCAGGGTTTCAGAGCTCACCCCCAGGAGGGTGCAGACCTCAGCCAAGGTCGCAGAGCAGAGGAGACCCGTGGGCTGGGATTCCACCTGTGCCCACCCTGGCAGCATCCCACCTCCTGAGTCCTCTCGGCACCCAGCAAGGTAGGCACTCTTTGCGTCTGGTTTTAGCGGTGTTCCATCCTTTTTGTATTTTTCAAATTTTTAGAGTCCCTTCAGTGACTTCGAGCGTGCATTGAGAGCCCAGTAACACTGGGGGGCAACTGCCACAAAGACACAGCCTCAGCCAGGCGCAGTGACTCATGCCTGTAATCCCAGCACCTTGGGAGGCCAAGGCTTGTGGATCACCTGAGGTCAGGAGTTTGAGACCAGCCGGACCAACATGGAGAAACCCCATCTCTACTAAAAATACAAAAAAATTAGCTAGGCATTGTGGCGCATGCCTGTAATCCCGGCTACTCGGGAGGCTGAGGGAGGAGAAGCACTTGAACCCAGGAGGCGCGGTTGCAGTGAGCCGAGATCGCCCCATTGCACTCCAGCCTGGGCAACAAGAGCGAAACTCCATCTCAAAATAATAATAATAACAATAATAGTAAGACTCAGCCTCCCCGCTCTGGGACACTCAGTCTGATGGGGCAGGCTGGTCAGAAGACATAGAGCCATGGTGTGTTTGGAACTTTCACAGAGGGAAGCCTGGGGCTCGGGAAGCCCGGAAAAGATGCCGGCGCAGCCTGAGGGCTTGTACAGGTGCCACTGTGCCGAAGGGTGGCTACGAGGGAGCGGCCCGGGTCACCATGAGGACTCTCCGCAGGTTGAAGTTCATGAGTTCGCCCAGCCTCAGTGACCTGGGCAAGAGAGAGCCGGCCGCCGCCGCGGACGAGCGGGGCACGCAGCAGCGCCGGGCCTGCGCCAACGCCACCTGGAACAGGTAAGGCCGCGCCCTCCCGGCCACCCGGAGGCGGACTGCAGTGTTTTCTTCCCTCTGCCCCCAGCATCCACAACGGGGTGATCGCCGTCTTCCAGCGCAAGGGGCTGCCCGACCAGGAGCTCTTCAGCCTCAACGAGGGCGTCCGGTGAGTGCCTGTCCCACCTTGGTCCAGGGTCCGGACTCACTCTTGTCTCACCTCCCACCCACAGGCAGCTGTTGAAGACAGAGCTGGGGTCCTTCTTCACGGAGTACCTGCAGGTAGGTGGGTCTTGCTCCAGCCAGGCTGGGCCGGCGGTGACAGCCCCTCTGTGTTTACCTTCAGAACCAGCTGCTGACAAAAGGCATGGTGATCCTTCGGGACAAGATTCGCTTCTATGAGGGTGAGTGTGGGCCCCTTGGCGGCCACTCTGGGAGGCCCAGTGGTGATGGCCCCCATGCCCACAGGACAGAAGCTGCTGGACTCACTGGCAGAGACCTGGGACTTCTTCTTCAGTGACGTGCTGCCCATGCTGCAGGCCATCTTCTACCCGGTGCAGGTGGGCAGCCCAGCCCTGGGGAGGGAAGCCCAAGCCGGTGGGGTGGGGTGCCTTCCGTCCACAGGGCAAGGAGCCATCGGTGCGCCAGCTGGCCCTGCTGCACTTCCGGAATGCCATCACCCTCAGTGTGAAGCTAGAGGATGCGCTGGCCCGGGCCCATGCCCGTGTGCCCCCTGCCATCGTGCAGATGCTGCTGGTGCTGCAGGTGGGCACAGTGGGCAGAGGGTCGGGCATGGGGACCCCCTACCCCCTGCCCCACTCTCCTGCAGGGGGTACATGAGTCCAGGGGCGTGACTGAGGACTACCTGCGCCTGGAGACGCTGGTCCAGAAGGTGGTGTCGCCATACCTGGGCACCTACGGCCTCCACTCCAGCGAGGGGCCCTTCACCCATTCCTGCATCCTGGGTAGGGGTCCGCCTGGGCCTTGGGCTGGGGCATCTGGTGTGACAGTGCCCGTGTCTCTCCCCAGAAAAGCGCCTCCTCCGCCGCTCCCGCTCGGGGGACGTGCTGGCCAAGAACCCTGTGGTGCGCTCCAAGAGCTACAACACGCCTCTGCTGAACCCCGTGCAGGAGCACGAGGCGGAGGGCGCGGCGGCCGGCGGTACCAGCATCCGCAGGCACTCTGTGTCGGAGATGACGTCCTGCCCCGAGCCTCAGGGCTTCTCCGACCCGCCCGGCCAGGGCCCCACCGGGACCTTCAGGTCCTCCCCGGCGCCCCACTCAGGGCCCTGCCCCAGCAGACTGTACCCCACGACCCAGCCCCCTGAGCAGGGCTTGGATCCCACCCGCAGCTCCCTGCCCCGCTCCAGCCCGGAGAACCTGGTGGACCAGATCCTGGAGTCCGTGGACTCGGATTCTGAAGGGATTTTCATTGACTTTGGCCGGGGCCGGGGCTCTGGCATGTCCGACTTGGAGGGCTCTGGGGGCCGGCAGAGTGTCGTGTGAGGCCTCACAGCTGGCCTTGAGTTTTTACTGACACGTCCCTGTGTGCGGGGGTGTCCATGTGGCGTGTGTGTGAGTGAGACTTTTTTACTGCGTCCCGTCCCGCCAGCCCTATCGGCCTCGTCACTGGCCTTGGTCACTTTGTATTTCTGTCTTGGTTGGAAATACCATCAGCCTTCCTTGCTCGGCCCAGGTCTGTTTCAGGCATCTGAGTCGGCGTTTACCCAGGGGCCGGGCCAGAGACGGGGGTCGGCCGCTCGCTCCCACGCTCCTCCTGCCCCAGCCCTCTGGTGTCCACACCTGCCCACAGAGAATGTAAACCCAGTGGGCTCTGCCCACGCCGGGCCCCAAAGTGACCAGACTCCAGCACACCTGTCTCCTCCTGCCTGGGGTGGCCATGGGGATGGAAGGGGGTGGAATAAAACCTGTCAACCTGGCTCATGTCTGCAGTGCCTGCCCTGGGGGCGCC